ACCGCACCCGGTCCCCAGTTCTGTCTTTTCAACTGCACGCGGTCAGAGTCATTATATAAAAATCCTGATGGACATTTCTCCAGTCTGGAGCAGATCCCTAGAAGTGGGTTTGCTGTGTCAAATGGAGCGGCTCCTCTTCCTGCCCCCGGAAGAGGCCTGCCCACTCCGACCTCAGCCATAGAGATACTTTGCTGTGCAAAATTTGGGAAACGTCAGGACACACAGGCACCACTTCGCCATAGATAGCACTAAGTCTGTGTGTACAAAGTGCCCAACAGGGAAGACGCTGTGTTGCCTGCGCAGCTCCCCCCAGGCAGCATTTTGTGTAGTCAAGGAAGTCCCTCAGGCCAGGCACAGTGGCTCACTCCTGTAATCCCAACACTCTGGGAGGCCGAGGCAGGCGGATCACCTGAGGTCAGGGGTTCGAGACCAGCCCGGCCAACATGGTGACATGCCATCTCTACTGAAAACACAAAAAAATTAGCTGGGCTTGGGTGGCGGGCGCCCGTAATCCCAGCTACTCGGGAGGCTGAGGCAGGAGAATCGCTTAAACCCAGGAGGCAGACGTTGCAGTGAGCCGAGATCGCGCCACTGCACGCCAGCCTGGGCAACAAGAGCCAAAACTCTGTCTCAGAAACACACTCAGAAAAAAACAGAAACCAAACAAACAAAAAGTCACTCAGAGGAGCTCAAGGCCCCTCTGGGTTTGCCACTTCCGACCCGCTGTGGGGCTTGTAAAAACTTTGCCTCCCGGCACAGCTCAGTGTTTTGTTAGGGAGCCTCCCGTGAGCGGCCGACGCTGGCTGGGCTCCATGGGATCAGCTGGGGCTGCTCATTCATTCATTTCCACATCTACCCACTGGGCTTCCAAGTTGAAGTTCCTGGGGCTCCCATGTCCCCTCCCCATGACCTTCAATCCCACAGAGCCCATGGGCACGGCACGTCGCTCTCATCCTCTGACATTCCTGCAAGCTGAAGTCACTTCTTCCTTCCACCAAGGCCATCCCGGGCCATTCCTCTGATCATCTGTTTATTGTGTCTCTGTGTGGGAGAGAACTGGCTGAAGAGGTGGGGCTCCAGTTTTGGGAACATGGACACTGAGAGAGTTGGGGATGGAAAACAACATAGAAGGAAGCAAAGCCAGAGGCTGCGATGGCCATGCTGCCTGGCCCTGGTCCCAGACAGACACCCCAGCCAGCTTTCCTCTTGCACCCTTTGTCTGCTGGCCGCAGCGTCGCAGTGGGAGTCCTGGGCCCACTTCTCCAAATGGCACACAGAAGCCTCAACAGGCACCCACCTGGGAAAGGCCAAGGCCGAGGGCTTGGGGTGCACAGTCAAGAACACGCCTCAGCTCAGCATTTGTGAGCCGAGTCACTTTGGCCCATCGTTTGTACACAGCCCCCACCTGCTGGTTGACCATGACCACAGGGCAGGCGCTGCCACAGGGCGTGGGCAGGCTGGACCTTCGAGGGCCTCCTCTGTCTCCCCTACCTTCTGCCCCCCCACCACTTCCCATCACCCAGTCTGTGCCAAGGGCACTGACCCTGTCCTTGTCTTGCAGGAAGAGGAGCAGGACTTGGATGGTGAGAAGGGGCCATCATCGGAAGGGCCTGAGGAGGAGGACGGTGAGTGGGACCTCTGCGCTCATGAGGGGGCCCTCCTGGCACTTACTGGGTCCCCCCTCCACAGGAGAAGGCTTCTCCTTCAAATACAGCCCCGGGAAGCTGAGGGGAAACCAGTACAAGAAGATGATGACCAAAGAGGAGCTGGAGGAGGAGCAGAGGTAGGCTGCAGCCCCTTCGCTGGCGCCTGGCGCCTTCTTCCTCTTTGTCCTTTCTTCTCGACAGAGTTCAGAAGGAACAGCTGGCTGCCATCTTCAAGCTCATGAAAGACAACAAGGAGACGTTTGGCGAGATGTCCGACGGCGACGTGCAGGAGCAGCTCCGGCTCTACGACATGTAGACTGCGCCCACGGGATGCACAGCGGCCATGCCTGATGCTGTCCCCACCCTTGCCCCATGCCCTTGTTCTTTCCAGACTTCTGTAGGCCTAATTTTCCCTTATAAACATAGATGCAGGCGTACATTCTATAGGTACTTGCCGAGTTCTTGCAGTGTGTATATTACTTTGCAGGAATCAAAATTGTTTTATTCAGAAGACAAAGTCCCTGACCCCTCTGGTTTCTGCTTGCTGGTGAGGTTCCAGCTGTTATTGGGCTCTGAGGCCCTCTCCTGATCCAAATCTTTTTTTGTTTGTTTGAGATGGAGTCTCACTCTGTCTCCCAGGCTGGAGTGCAGTGGCGTGATCTTGGCTCACTGCAACCTCCACCTCCCTGATTCAAGCGACTCTCCTGCCTCAGCCTCCCGAGTAGCTGGGATTGCAGGCATGCACCATCACACCTGGCTAATTTTGTATTTTCAGTAGAGACAGCGTTTTGCCATGCTGGCCAGGCTCGTCTCGAACTCCTGACCTCAGGTGATCCGCCCACCTTGGCCTCCCAAAGTGCTGGGATTACACGCGTGAGCCACCATGCCCGGCCAATACTACACTCTTATTCTGCCTTACGAGGATTTCTGGAAGCTTCTGTAACTGTAGGGAAGAAAGCTGTAGGGGAGCATGGTTTTTTTGTTTTGTTTTTGTTTTTGAGACGAGGTCTCACTGTCACCCAGGCTGGAGTGCAGTGGTGCCATCATGACTCACTGCAGCCTTGACCTCCCAGGCGCACAAAATCCTCCTCTCAGCCTGAGTAACTGGGACTACAGGTGTGTACCACTACATCCAGCTAAAGGAGAGCGTTTTTTTCTTTTTCTTTTTGAGACAGAGTCTCACTCTGGCGCCTGGTCACTGTGCCCTTCACCTTCTGGGTTCAAGTGATTCTCCTGCCTCAGCCTCCCTAGTAGCTGGGATTACAGGCATGCACCACCATACCCAGCTAATTTCTGTATTTTTAGTAGAGATGGAGTTTCACCATGTTGGCCAGGCTGGTCTCGAACTCCTGACCTCAGGTGATCCACCTGCCTCGGCCTCCCAAAGTGCTAGGATTACAGGCGTGAGCCACCATGCCCAGCTGGGAGCGTTCTTTCAGCAAAAAGTCTAATTCAGAGACTCACCTTCCATCCTGGCACTAAACAATAGTACTAGAGGTAAGATCTGCCAAGAATTTCTCTCACTTAAGCAGGATACTTACTTTAAATATAATTAGGCAAGACTTATTTGAGTACTTGCCTAATTGTATTTAATTAGAACTATGCTGGATGCTGTAGACAGAAGAAATAAAATACTCAACTTGGTCCCTATCTTCCAGCAGGTTAGAGGCCTTTAGGGAAGAAAAGCCTGTGTGCAGGGAAAGAGAACCTCACCAGAAAGTATTCAATAAAATGCCAAAGTGATCTTACAGAACAGTGCCTGTGACACCGGAGGGGATTGTTCTGTCTTTGTGAGTGAACATACAATGATGGGGATAACTGGTCCTCATACCATGCAGGTCCCATTTCTGATCACCCCACTGGCAGGACAATTCACAGTTCTTGAGCAAACTGAGTTAGGGAGGGTATGCTAACGACAGAACCTATGCAAGTTCTTAGAAATATTTTTTGTTTGCTGAAATAAAGCTCAATCAACACACTACCTTAAAAAAAAAGTGGAGCAGTGGCATTTCCATGCCTCATGCTCACCATCATGAGGTTAACTTCCCGCCGTCGCCTCTTGCCTGCCAGGGGTTTTTCGGGAGCCCCTCTCTGTTCCACTCTGATTCCTTTTGTTTCTTGCTGACCATTCACTCTCTGTGTCTGTTGTTGGATCCAAATACGAGTGTTTTTCTTTCTTTTTGTGGTCAGTGCTTTTTTCCTTCTTGAAATTGTTTTAATGTGTTTTGTCAAAAGCATTTAACCATGTTATGATTTAAGAATTCTCTGTTCACTTGAGGTCAGGAGTTCAAGACCAGCCTGGCCAATATGGCAAAACCCTGTCTCTACTACAAATACAAAAATTAGCCAGGCGTGGTAGCGCACGCCTGTAATCCCAGCTACTCAGGAGACTGAGGCAGGAGAATCGCTTGAACTCAGAAGGCGGAGGTTCCAGTGAGCCATCGCGCCACTGCACTCTAGCCTGGGTGACAGAGCAAGACTCTGTCTCAAAAAAAAAAAAAAAAAAAAAAAAAAATTATTTGTTCTGTCTCAGGTCTTAGGGACCCCTTACCTCAGCTAATGTCTCTGTCCCCTAAATGCACATCGGTGGGCAGGGCAAACCCGTAGGTGCCCTTATCCCTCCCAAGGCTGCACTGCAAAGCTCCTGTGTTTCCATTGCCCACTTTCTTCTCCCTCTCCTTTCTTTTCTGATTATACCAAACAGGAATGACTCGTGTACTTGAGTCAAAATCCTGATGGCATTGGGAAAAGTAAACTGAAGGAATTTTTGTACACTTGTACCAGCTAAGATGTTCTGACTGCAACGACAGAAAACTCCAGCTCAACTGGCTTAAACAAGAACAGGGCTCTCTCACGTGAGAAGCCAAGAGTTAGAACAACTCCAGGCCCAGAATGGTCGGAGCTCAAGCTGCAGTTCTCTTAGCTCAGTCTTCCTCGTACTGTGGGCTTTTATTGGAGACTAGCTCTCCTCATGGTGGCAAGATGGCTGCAGGAGTTCAGGTATCTCATCCAGAAGCAAGAAAAGGGCATGTCTTGCTTGCGTCTCTAGGCGTAAGGGAACTGGTCCAGATGTCCCCGCCCCACATCCCTTCAGATCCCAATTGGCCAGAATATGGCACGTGCCCATGTTTCAACCAATCATGGGCAAGGACATGGGACCAGCATGATTGGCCTAGACCCCTGGAGCCTGGGGCTGGGCCCAGCATCCCCTGAATACATGGCCATCTGGAGGAGAAGGTAACTGAATTTCACTGGGGATCTGTGATAAAAGGGAGCATGGGTGTTGGGGAGACACCTGTTCCAGTTGGGTTTCCTATGAGGTCCAGGACAGGGCTTGGTGGGCACTCGGAAGCCAGTGTCTGAAGTGCTCAGCATCCTCCTCTTCCTCGGTGGTGGGTGTCCACCGCCCAGGCCCCACCCCTGGCCTTGGACACTTCATGGAAACACTGCTGATTTGCTGTGGTGTTGGGTGGCTCCTATCTATTCCCCGTAAGTGCTGGCCTCTGTTGACACCATTTCTGCTACCTCATCTGAGATTGTTCTCATCAGCTCACAGAGATTCATTTCAGTGAATGAACCAAATCTAAGCTAAAAAGCATAAAGGAGGGCAGAAAGAAACAGCAGTGTGGGAGAAAGAGCGCAAACACCGAGAGAAAGATGTCTACCTGGCAGCCATGTCAGAGAATCACCAGTATGTATGTCACTGCCACCAAGAACCTAAGAGCCACAGAGGCCTACAGAAGCCAATCCCAATGGAACTCTCTCTGGGTGTGGGGGTTGAGAGAACCTAAAGCATTCAGCTGCACAGAGCCTCTTTCCAGCGATGGGAACCAGTCTCAAAGCCTTTACATCTCTCCCCTGCCCTCCATCACTGCTGAGAACCCTGCCCCAGGCTGGCCTGCCTACATGACACAAATAGCAGTGGACTGTCACTCATCAGTATCTGCAGTTCTGTTTACCAAAGCCTGCTTGCTAGAGACGTTTCAGGGCCTCCTTCCCTCAAAGCGTCCACTGTACCTCCATCTGGATACAATTAGCTGGCTCCCCACTTCCTGGACTGACGGTAACCACCTTTTCCAATGACCCTGAAGAAAACATGCAATCTAAGCTGCTTTAAGAGTAACCTACAACTGAGGACAAATTTTCTATCAACTCCCAGTACCCCTCTCTGCCGTGGCTGATTTGTTACTGGTTTTCCTTTTTTTTTTTTAATTTGAAAATGTAAGTAATTATACTAAGACCAGATCACTCTGAGATTGTTTTATTCTAATTTGTCCTAAGGACCTGCCTGTACTTAGAGCCTGATAGAAAGCCCAAGTTGATCTACTGGGCAGCTCTCTGGGCCTGGAAGGAAGAGCACACAACAAGACTTCAACAGTGAGCCTGGCTAGGTCCAGGCAGACCATGATTTCTGAAAGCAACAGTATAGTCCACATGGAATCAGGCTGCTGATGAACAGCAGCGAGAGGCTGCCTCTGAATCATATCTGCAGGGTCACCTGCGCCTGGTGGAGGCCCACAGTCATCCATTAGGCCCCAGTATCCTATGTGGGAGTATCCACGTCTAGTCTCTACTTCTCACTGCAGGAGAGGTGGCAGATGAGGAGGTTTCCTACTTTAAAGAAAGTAGAAGTTGTTTCCTTTCTTCCCTCCTCACAGCCTTGAGGGGGAGGTTGTGCCCAGCCTGACAGCAGCTGCCTTGCCCAAGATTACATCCTGTTCTGGGGGCAGCCCACCTCCAAACCAAGTCACTAGTGGGGTACAAAGGCCTGCCCTCTCTGCCAAAAGGCAGGTGCTGATGGACCATTCCAGTTCTAGAGTTCCCAAAGAGACGTCTTTTTGGAGAGCGGCAGGGTACCAGAAATCCTTCACTCAGGCTATAGCATGGCCACCAATTATAAGTAACTTGAGGCCCACCCAGCCAAACATGCCTTTCCGGGTCTAGTGCTGGGTTCCAGAACAGGAAGCCTGGCAGATTCCTACTGCCACAGATTCTTTTTACTATTATTATTGTCACCTTATTTTTCTTTTGGTGGAACCCCTCTAGGGCTTCCACCGGATTCTCCACCATTTACGCTATCAATTTTATCAGTTTTGGTTTTATCGTTTCAGTGCTTCTTTTTGCTAACGGTAGCAGCCAATATACATCATCTCTGGAGACAAATCACGCCATAGAAAATATTGTAGTTTTCCTCATTTTTCTTAACGCCACAGAGTCAGCTGGGCTGTAGTACCAGCCCGGATGTACCAGTTTACTCAGCCACTCCCCCTCTCATGGACATCTGCATGGTTTCCAGTCTTGCAAATTCATACAGTGCCACTACAAATAAAACCTTGCGCGTATGCTGTTTTCATATTTGTGCAAGTTTACTTTCAGAGTAGATTC